GCAGAATTTGGACTCTGATTGCCACCCCCCCCAAGAAAGGGGAGGGGAGAGCTGTTCAGGGAAGGCTTTCTAGAAAAAAAAAGAAATTGAAGCTGTCCCCAGGGGACAGTTTAGGGGTTGATAGGGGGACATTTCAGGTAGAGGAGGCCAACCATGCAAGGCCTGGAGGGAGGGAGGCTGGGCCTGTCCGGGGGTGGCTTGCTGGCCAGTCAGGCATGACTGGACCATGAGGGGAAGGGGCAGAAAAGTCCATCTTGATTCCTCCTGGGCAGGAGACCCTTGACGTCTCTTTTTGTGTCACGTGAGCTGAACAGCCAGGGCCGTGAAGGTCGAGTCCCAGCCGTGCCTGAGTCCATACTTCAGTCCTCAAACCCTTGAGAAGCCTAGGAGGGGAGAGCAGGGCAGACGAGGCCAGGGCATGGCCTGTGAGAGGCTCCTCAGGCCTTACACATTGGCCCTGTGTGCTCAGAGGTCTCCAAGGAGGCCCAGTTTTATGTCAGGGCCCATGACAAACCCTCACCAAGAACAGACTAACTGAGCACCTGCCTCCATACCGATACCTCTGAGCCAGGAGCCACGGCCAGCCACGCCTTCAACATGAGGAGGTGGTGCCGTGTCAGCACAGACCGCCAGGTGTTTCGGGAGCCTTGCTCACAGTGTTTGTGTAGGACACCCCAAGGTGTCCTAGCTCCTGGACTAAGCCTCCTTTAGATACCTCTGGGAGCTGAGTATTGGGTGAGGCCAGGACGCCCTGGGGCAGTGGGGATCCCCTGACTCTTAGGCCTTGTATTCTTCTCCTAAGGCTGCTTGGCAAAACCCACACCCCCACCCAGCCTCCTCCCCAGAGACCCCAGGCCTCCTGGCAGCCCTGGGTTGAAGGGATGCCCAGCCCAGGATGGCAGAGTCTCAGGGACCAGATGAGCTGCCGCCACTTCCATATCAGTGACCCTCTCCTGTGAGCCCCGCACCTTCCCACCCCTCCCCCATGTACCTAGGCCTGGGCTTGGCTGAGGACAAATACTGTCTACTCAAAGCAACTGCTGTCTTTCAGACATATTGAGAAACATCAGGTTACCTTTTTTAAATAAACATATCATTGAAGCATAACACAGAGAGAAAATGAATAAGTCATAAGTGTATAGCTCAGTGAACTTCCACAGAGAACATATCTGCGTAACCAGCACCCAGATCAAAAGACAGAATCTTACCAGTGCCCAGACGCACCCCACACCATGCTCTATTCCAGTGTGACCCACCCAAGCATACCCACTACTCAGGTGGCCTTTTGAAAGAGGAGAGGGCATGACTGTGACAAAGCAGAAGGGTGGCTAACACCAGCACTGCCACTTAGAGGGGTGCCCAGGTAGAGGGGAAACAGGGAAGAGAGCAGAGGCCATGAGGTAAAGAAAAGCTTCATGTGAGTGTGGAAGAGAACGACCCAGTGAGCGTGGCAGGACCCTCGCCAACTGTGACTGGAAGCTGCATGTAGAACTTGAAGCAATCACCTAGGAACTTGTCGTCATGGTAATGGATTCAGATGCTTTATCAGTTTGGAACTCGGCTGCAATATCAGTTTGGAACTCGAACCATTTCTAGACTCTACGCCCAAAGGAAGACAGACTTTTGAGTGGAAGCGATACAAATTACCTGTGGAGCAGAAAACAAAGATCTCCTGTTGGCACTCAGGCTTCCTCCTGCTCTAGGTGAGACCTCGGGACCTGGGTGGGGCCTGGCCTCTCAAAATAATAACCTCACCTTCTCTTTCAGGTGACACGTGCACCATGGCCGGCTACGCCCGCTTGAAGAATGTCCTTCTGGCACTCCAGACCCGTCTGCAGCCACTCCAAGAAGGAGACAGCAGACAAGACCCTGCCTCCCAGAAGCGCCTCCTGGTGGAATCTCTGTTCAGGGACTTAGATGCAGATGGCAATGGCCACCTCAGCAGCTCCGAACTGGCTCAGGTGGGCATCGTGTTCAGTGAAAGTCACATGATATTCTGGCCTTGTTCTCCTCCTCACCCCACAGCATGTGCTGAAGAAGCAGGACCTGGATGAAGACTTACTTGGTTGCTCACCAGGTGACCTCCTCCGATTTGACGATTACAACAGTGACAGCTCCCTGACCCTCCGCGAGTTCTACATGGCCTTCCGTAAGTTGGGTCCCAGTGGGAAAAGGGCTTATACCTGACCGTGCCTCCTCCTTTCCCTCTGCAGAAGTGGTTCAGCTCAGCCTCGCCCCCGAGGACAGGGTCAGTGTGACCACAGTGACCGTGGGGCTGAGCACAGTGCTGACCTGCGCCGTCCATGGAGACCTGAGGCCACCAATCATCTGGAAGCGCAACGGGCTCACCCTGAACTTCCTGGACTTGGAAGACATCAATGTAAGTCACCTGGAATTCACTCTGAGCTCAAGGCCAGTCTCATCGTCATCTTTGCCCTGTGCAGGACTTTGGAGAGGATGATTCCCTGTACATCACCAAGGTGACCACCATCCACATGGGCAATTACACCTGCCATGCTTCCGGCCACGAGCAGCTGTTCCAGACCCACGTCCTGCAGGTGAATGGTTAGTAAATGGCTCCATGCATGTTGTCCCCTTCTTTCTCACCAGCACTGACTCTCACCCACAGTGCCGCCAGTCATCCGTGTCTATCCAGAGAGCCAGGCACAGGAGCCTGGAGTGGCAGCCAGCCTAAGATGCCATGCTGAGGGCATTCCCATGCCCAGAATCACTTGGCTGAAAAACGGCGTGGATGTCTCAACTCAGATGTCCAAACAGCTCTCCCTTTTAGGTAAGAACTGCCCTTGGTAGACGTCTATGCGAGCAGTCCACCCTGAGCACTGTCCTGTCTGCAGCCAATGGGAGCGAACTCCACATCAGCAGTGTTCGGTATGAAGACACAGGGGCATACACCTGCATTGCCAAAAATGAAGTGGGTGTGGATGAAGATATCTCCTCGCTCTTCATTGAAGACTCAGCTAGAAAGACCCGTAAGTCGACACGCGTTTATGCTTCTCACTGAACTCCTGCTTTCCTCATTCTCTGCTGCTGCAGTTGCAAACATCCTGTGGCGAGAGGAAGGTACCAAGCTTCATTGTTTTGCGTCATGCCTGGAGGGCATGCCCATTCCATTTGCTCCTCCCAGGCCTCAGCGTGGGAAACATGTTCTATGTCTTCTCCGACGACGGTATCATCGTCATCCATCCTGTGGACTGTGAGATCCAGAGGCACCTCAAACCCACGGAAAAGATTTTCATGAGCTATGTAAGTAACTGTGCCTGGGGCAGCTTCTACATAGAAGATATATGACAGCCTATCTCCTTTGCAGGAAGAAATCTGTCCTCAAAGAGAAAAAAATGCAACCCAGCCCTGCCAGTGGGTATCTGCAGTCAATGTCCGGAACCGGTACATCTATGTGGCCCAGCCAGCACTGAGCAGAGTCCTTGTGGTCGACATCCAAGCCCAGAAAGTCCTACAGGTACACCTCTTTAATGGAGTGAGGAAAACTTCGCTTTCACAACATGTCACTATTTTTTTTCAAGTCCATAGGTGTGGACCCTCTGCCGGCTAAGCTGTCCTATGACAAGTCACATGACCAAGTGTGGGTCCTGAGCTGGGGGGACGTGCACAAGTCCCGACCAAGTCTCCAGGTATGTTGAGCACATGGAGGCTGATACCCACAGCCCTCACTAGGATTCCCACTCTGTGTTGTAGGTGATCACAGAAGCCAGCACCGGCCAGAGCCAGCACCTCATCCGCACACCCTTTGCAGGAGTGGATGATTTCTTCATTCCCCCAACAAACCTCATCATCAACCACATCAGGTGAGACTGGCCCATGATGCCTCTAAGGCACTGCAACTTCTGACCTCAGTTCTTCCCCTCCCAGGTTTGGCTTCATCTTCAACAAGTCTGATCCTGCAGTCCACAAGGTGGACCTGGAAACAATGATGCCCCTCAAGACCATCGGCCTGCACCACCATGGCTGCGTGCCCCAGGCCATGGCACACACCCACCTGGGCGGCTACTTCTTCATCCAGTGCCGACAGGACAGCCCCGCCTCTGCTGCCCGACAGCTGCTCGTTGACAGTGTCACAGACTCTGTGCTTGGCCCCAATGGTGATGTAACAGGCACCCCACACACATCCCCCGACGGGCGCTTCATAGTCAGTGCTGCAGCTGACAGCCCCTGGCTGCACGTGCAGGAGATCACAGTGCGGGGCGAGATCCAGACCCTGTATGACCTGCAAATAAACTCGGGCATCTCAGACTTGGCCTTCCAGCGCTCCTTCACTGAAAGCAATCAATACAACATCTACGCGGCTCTGCACACGGAGCCGGACCTGCTGTTCCTGGAGCTGTCCACGGGGAAGGTGGGCATGCTGAAGAACTTAAAGGAGCCACCCGCAGGGCCAGCTCAGCCCTGGGGGGGTACCCACAGAATCATGAGGGACAGTGGGCTGTTTGGACAGTACCTCCTCACACCAGCCCGAGAGTCACTGTTCCTCATCAATGGGAGACAAAACACGCTGCGGTGTGAGGTGTCAGGTATAAAGGGGGGGACCACAGTGGTGTGGGTGGGTGAGGTATGAAGGGCCCAGAGCAGAGCCCTGGGCCAAGGAACACCCCCTAGTCCTGACACTGCAGCCTCAAGCAGGTACGCTGTACATTTTTACAGACAAAAGCAAAAACCTGTACTCGCTTTGTGGTTCAACACTGGTCTCCTTGCAAGTTTCCTAGTATAAGGTATGCGCTGCTACCAAGATTGGGGTTTTTTCGTTAGGAAGTATGATTTATGCCTTGAGCTACGATGAGAACATATGCTGCTGTGTAAAGGGATCATTTCTGTGCCAAGCTGCACACCGAGTGACCTGGGGACATCATGGAACCAAGGGATCCTGCTCTCCAAGCAGACACCTCTGTCAGTTGCCTTCACATAGTCATTGTCCCTTACTGCCAGACCCAGCCAGACTTTGCCCTGACGGAGTGGCCCGGAAGCAGAGGCCGACCAGGAGCAGGGGCCTCCCTCCCGAACTGAAAGCCCATCCGTCCTCGCGTGGGACCGCATCTTCTCCCTCGCAGCTGCTTCTTGCTTTTCTTTCCATTTGACTTGCTGTAAGCCTGAGGGAGAGCCAACAAGACTTACTGCATCTTGGGGGATGGGGAAATCACTCACTTTATTTTGGAAATTTTTGATTAAAAAAAAATTTTATAATCTCAAATGCTAGTAAGCAGAAAGATGCTCTCCGAGGTCCAACTATATCCTTCCCTGCCTTAGGCCGAGTCTCGGGGGTGGTCACAACCCCACATCCCACAGCCAGAAAGAACAATGGTCATCTGAGAATACTGGCCCTGTCGACTATTGCCACCCTGCTTCTCCAAGAGCAGACCAGGCCACCTCATCCGTAAGGACTCGGTTCTGTGTTGGGACCCCAAAAAACCAGAACAAGTTCTGTGTGCCTCCTTTCAGCACAGAAGGGAGACATCTCATTAGTCAGGTCTGGTACCCCAGATTCAGGGCAGACTGGGCTTGCCTGGCAAGGTATGGGTGGCCTCCAGGCTCAATGCAGAAACCCCAAGGACACGAGTGGGGCCAGGTGAGTTCCTGAAGCTATACCTTTTCAAAACAGATTTTGTTTTCCTACCTGTGGCCCATCCACTCCTCTCTGGTACCCCATCCCCGCATCAGCACTGCAGAGAGAACACATTTCGGCGAGGGTTTTCTTACCCACATTCCCCAATCAATACACACACACTGCAGAACCCAGAACAGAAGGCCACAGGCTGGCACTACTGCATTCTCCTTATGTGTCTCAGGCTGTGGTGACTCTCACATGGGCATCGAAGAAGTACAACCCACATAGCCCTCTGGAGACCGCCTAGATCAGAGACTCAGCAAAAACAGGCTCGCCTTCCCTCTCCCACATATGAGTGGAACTTACATGTGTCCTGGTTTGAATGATCATTTTGCAAGCCACACGGGTTGGGAGAGGTGGTCTCACCACAGACGTCTTTGCTAATTTGGCCACCTTCACCTACTGACATGACCAGGATTTTCCTTTGCCATTAAGGAATGAACTCTTTCAAGGAGAGGAAACCCTAGACTCTGTGTCACTCTCAACACACACAGCTCCTTTCACTCCTGCCTGACTGCCAAGCCACCTGCATCCCCCGCCCCAGATCTCATGAGATCAATCACTTGTATGTCTCACGCAACTTGGTCCACCAAACGCCTGTCCCCTGTAACTCCTAGGGGTGCGCCTAGACAGGTACGTCTGTTTTTTATTTTAAAAGATATGCTATGTAGATATAAGTTGAGGAAGCTCACCTCAAAAGCCTAGAATGCAGTTTCACAGTAGCTGGGATGCATGGATGACCCATCTCACCCCTTTTTTTTTCCTGCCTCAATATCTTGATATGTTATGTTTACTCCCAATCTCCCATTTTTACCACTAAAATTCTCCAACTTTCATAAACTTTTTTTTGGAAAAATTTCCATTGTATCAGCCCCTGACAGAAAAAGGATCTCTGAGCCTAAAGGAGGAAAAGTCCCACCAACTACCAGACCAGAACACGAGCCCCTCTGGGCAGCAGGATTCCTAAGTCAAAGACCAGTTTGACCCAAACTGGCCTTTTAAAATAATCAGGAGTGACAGAGTCAACTTCTGCAGCACCTGCTTCTCCCCCACTGTCCCTTCCATCTTGGAATGTGTCTAAAAAAGCATAGCTGCCCTTTGCTGTCCTCAGAGTGCATTTCCTGGAGACGGCAGGCTTAGGTCTCACTGACAGCATGCCAGACACAACTGAATCGAAGCAGGCCTGAAGCCTAGGTCAGGGTTTCAGGAGTCCAGCCCCAGGAGGCAAAGTCACCAATGCAGGGAGGTAAATGCCTTTTGGCAGGAAAACCAATAGAGTTGGTTGGGTGGGGAGTCAGGGGTGGGAGGAGAAGGAGGAAGAGGAGGAAGGCCAGACTGGCCTGCCCTTTCTCCCATACTTCACCCCAGCAGAGGTTCATGGGACACAGTTGGAAAGCCACTGGGAGGAAATGCCTCACTACAGGGGGGCCTCCTGTAGCAAGCCCAGCCGGTAATCCTCCTAATGAACCCACAAGGTCAATTCACAACTGATATCTTAGCTATTAAAGAAGTACTGACTTTACCAAAAGAATCATCAAGAAAGCTATTTATATAAACCCCCTCAGTCATTTTGAAATAAAATTAATTTTACAAAAATTCGATAGTTTTTTTTTTCCCAAAATGACAAA